ACAACAGAAACACAGGGTTTGTACATTTAAGTGGAAGGGGAGTGCATTCTTATTTATTTTGAGAAAAAAAGATAGTAAGGAAAGTCTCTTTTTGCTGTTGTTTTGCTTTTTGTTGTTGTTGACTGCTGCCTATAAGACCTGCTTTACATTGACCAAAGGACCTCTGTTCCGGAATTTTGAACTTTTTGGTATCCTCCAGCACTTGTTCATAACTCTATAACAGCTGTTACCCGTGTGAGCCTTCCATTAAATATTTGTATATTGCACCTTCCAGTCTTCCTCTTTAGATTTCTTTTTTATCTTTGTATTCTCATTTTGCTTCGTATTACAAGACAGGCGCTCAATAAATTTAATGAATTGGACGGGATTCTAAGAGTTCCTAAATTTAGTTATTCTTATTAGGGCATGCCATCTGCTGGTTCCCTGGTGTATCTGTCAGTCAGCCTGAATTCTATAATCCAATAAATTGAAATTTGCATTGAAGCATTTGTGTGTCTCTGTGTTGGGCAATTCCTCCTGGCCCCATCCTTCCACTTCCTGTTGCAGGTGCTATTCTTTCATTGAACCAGTCTCGAATTCTTTTTCCTCCAACCCTCTGTTTACCTGTTGGCCACTCTTAAAACCTGGCACAGTGGAGCCTGCATTTCGCAGCTCCGGAGTGACCAGGACAATGTGACTGGGCGTGCTCCGTAGGTAGGGCTGATTTGGGACACACTACGTCTTGAATGAAGGTTTTCAACGCTACTTGTTTCAGGATTCGACGCGTCTTCATTCTAGGGTTATATTGAGACATTGCAGTCCCTCCCACGCTCTTGGCCGCCACACTTGTTAATTTTATCCCCGTGCCCAATTTTGTAGCCAGCCCTCCTGGATCTCGCGGCCAATCAGGAGCCCACACATTGTTGCCTAAGAGACCCCGGATGCCAGCGACGGGATTTATAGACGGTGATTGGGCTGCTGGAAGCTGGGAGGGGTGAGGGACTGGAGGGAGTCGGAGAAAAAGCTGACCTAATGAAACTGTGGCAACGTCAGCGCTTGAGGCTTGAAGAGGGAGACAAGCTAAAAGAGGTGAGAGCTGTGGGCAGTGCATGAAAAAGATGTCTTCTGATAGGTGTTGTTTTTCTTATGGAAGGATATCCAGTTGTTTCATGATGGCATTTGCACCTCCAAAAAACACAGATGGTCCCAAAATGCAGACAAAGATGAGCACCTGGACACCCCTAAACCATCAGCTATTGAATGACCGGGTAAGTGACCAGAACTATTTTAACAATTGAATGAAATTACCATATTCTTTTTTACTTACTGTAGGTATTTGAAGAAAGAAGAGCCCTGCTTGGCAAATGGGTAAACATTTAAAAATACTATTTTTGCATTATTTTTTACATTTTGCTTTGTTTTGTGTTTCCAGTTTGACAAATGGACAGACTCTCAAAGAAGAAGAATCCTCACAGGCCTGTTGGAGCGCTGCTCGCTGTCCCAGCAAAAGTTCTGCTGTCGAAAGCTTCAAGAGAAAATTCCAGCAGAAGCCCTGGACTTTACAACCAAGCTTCCAAGGGTGTTATCTTTATACATCTTTTCTTTCCTGGACCCTCGGAGCCTTTGTCGTTGTGCACAGGTAAAGGCAAGGAAGGGGTATGTGGTGTTTTGTTGGTTTTGTTTAATTGTAATTGTTTTTCCAGGTGTGCTGGCATTGGAAGAACCTTGCTGAGCTGGACCAGCTCTGGATGCTGAAATGTTTACGGTTTAACTGGTACATCAATTTCTCTCCAACTCCCTTTGAGCAGGGGATCTGGAAGAAGCACTATATTCAAATGGTGAAAGAACTTCATATTACCAAGCCTAAGGTGAATTTTAGACAGAAAGCCACAAGCTTGCATTTTGAGAACATAATTAACTTTCTTCTTCTAGACACCCCCAAAGGATGGATTTGTAATCGCTGACGTTCAACTAGTTACAAGCAATTCTCCAGAGGAAAAACAGTCCCCTTTATCAGCTTTTCGGTCCTCTTCCTCTTTAAGAAAGAAGAATAACTCAGGGGAGAAAGCACTTCCACCCTGGCGATCTTCTGATAAGCACCCAACAGATATCATTCGTTTTAATTACCTAGACAACCGTGACCCCATGGAGACTGTCCAGCAAGGGTAAGAAGCTCCATGCTCTTCTCAACTTCTTCTTGTAATTTTCCCACTGCTTTCCAATTTACAGAAGAAGAAAAAGAAACCAAATGACCCCAGACTTCAGCCGACAGTCACATGATAAGAAAAATAAATTGCAGGACAGAACTAGGCTAAGAAAAGCACAATCAATGGTAAGTATTGTTTATGAAAGATTCATCACCATTCCATTCTCTTCCCTTTCCTGCTCGCGGCCAGATGTCGAGGAGAAATCCCTTCCCACTGTGAGTTTCGGTTGTGATATCAACCTGTGACACCTCGCTTTCATGATTCCTTTTTCCTTTCTAGATGTCCCTAAGTGCCAGCTCTCCCCTAAAAGTTCCAGCTCATCTCGCCTGGCCTCCCCCTGAGTCAGTGGGACTCCCAGACACTGCCACCACAGCTGAAATTCTCATGCAGCATCCTCACAGGCACCCTGGGCCCCAAGCATGACTCATCCAGGTTCCAGAGCCAAAGTGGACTGAACATGGAAAGACTTTTATTATAGAAATGACAAGATGCTTTGCACAGTGGAGAGCTGAATTTACTTGGCTCCCATTAGAAACTCTTTCAGCTTAAGTACTTATTGTGGTAGTGAGTCCTACGGTATTTCAGTAAAAAGGAATTCATGGCATAAATGTGGACAGATTTACGGATGTAGAAACA